ATAAAACCTTTACATGCGTATGTTTTATCAGTGCAAGGGAATAGTATTTTGAATATTAGCGATAACAGTGAACCTTTGGAGCTCTCATAAATGGGTTGGTTTTGAGCCGAACTCATGAAATATTATTATCAGTAAGATTTGTCATTGAGGTGTGCTGGTGAGGCTCTGACACAAACTGAGTCTATCATTTTGCATAAATTAATCAGTCTCCGTAAGCGTCAGCTTTCTCATCTGTGAAGGGGACTTGTTAATACCTATCTTATATTGTGTAAAATGCTTACCTCAATTCCTGATCATATAATAAATGCCCAAATGACATGATTGTGATGGGGACGATCATATTGGAGAACTTCCATAGGACACAGGACATGGCAAGGATGATCCTGAAATAACATGACAGCATGAATAGTTGCATTTAGGTTCAAAAACTCAGTTGTTGAATATAGCACATTTATCTTGCTGAAGATCACGAAAGGCTTTAGTTGATTACTGTCTTGTCCTAAAGGCTATGGGACCATGTTGCATCATCTTTGTGTTTGAGATTAGATTCTCAGGAAATGTGCAGGAATGAGGGAATGAATTCACTGGGCTCATAGAAAAGCTAGGGCAGTCTTAGGAATATTAGTCAAATTTCTTTGAGTTCCAGGAAGGTGGGTAGTCCATCTCAGAGCACATCTGAAGGGTTTTGTTGACTTAAAAAAAAAACAGTTCATTGAAGTATAATATGCTTAAGTGGTTTTGCTCACTTTTGAGAAATATGTAGTAATGAGGGGCACATTAAGCCTGGAGAAGACAAAACTTTGGGGAGACACAAAAGCTGACAGGTCAGAGAGGATGGTGAACTTCTCTGCAATATCGTACTGGAGGGGCTCACAAAGCAGGAGATTGCCTTGGAAGTGAACGTGCAGCTCTGCTGGCCGCCTAAAGGCGAAGCTTTGGAGCTGCCTTTTTCTCTTACTGGCAATCTGCCTTAGGCTGTGTTTGTTAATCAGGAATAACACGCTCTCTCTGTCCTGCCTGTCTTATATCCTTCTCAGACTTGGATCAGGTGAAGTACTGATCGTGACTGCTCCATAACATCCGGCACCATGATCTTAAACACGCGTGGGATTGAGAGCTACTATACATAACCCCAGAGGTCTCCTCTAATCCTGTTGCTCCTTGGTTTTAGAATCCAGAATCCTCATGTTAAGGAATGTGGGTGGTTTGAAGGTAATTTCTTGACGGATTACAGCTGTTTCTTCATTTTTTTCTCTTTTCTTTCTCTTCTCTGTAGTCAGAAAAATGGGTAAGAAGAGTCGAGTAAAAACTCAGAAATCTGGCACTGGTGCTACAGCAACTGTGTCACCAAAGGAAATCTTGAACCTGACCAGTGAGCTGCTGCAGAGTAAGTCCTCCTCTGGGCTCTCCCTGCCTTGAAGTGTTTCAGTACCATGCCTCTTATGTTACAGAATGCAGCAGTCCGGCGCCTGGCCCAGGAAAAGAGTGGGAAGAGTATGTGCAGATCCGGACTCTGGTTGAGAAAATACGGAAAAAGCAAAAAGGTAAAATTGCTAGAATGATAACTGTATTTTAAGCTCTTGTTTTCTAAAACGTGGATTAATATAGGTCTGTCCGTTACTTTTGATGGAAAAAGAGAAGATTACTTTCCTGATCTAATGAAATGGGCCTCTGAAAATGGGGCTTCTGTCGAGGGTTTTGAAATGGTTAACTTCAAAGAAGAGGGCTTTGGTTTGAGAGCAACAAGAGATATCAAGGTGAGTTTATAAAATGTTGGTCTCAAGGGGTCGATGATTCTCCTATTATTATTTTTTTCCCTAGGCAGAAGAATTGTTTTTATGGGTTCCACGAAAATTGCTAATGACTGTTGAATCTGCTAAAAATTCAGTGTTGGGTGAGAATAATTTCTGACTCTTCAAGGCAAAGAACTTACGCTGTTAACTTCTGGGTTAATTCAGGGCCCTTATATTCTCAAGACCGAATCCTTCAAGCCATGGGAAACATCGCACTGGCCTTTCATTTGCTGTGTGAGCGAGCCAGCCCTAACTCCTTCTGGCAGCCCTATATTCAAACCCTCCCCAGTGAATATGACACTCCTCTCTACTTTGAAGAAGATGAAGTTCGGTATCTTCAGTCCACACAAGCTATACATGATGTCTTCAGCCAGTATAAAAACACAGCTCGACAGTACGCCTACTTCTATAAAGTCATCCAGGTGAGCAGCTGTTTGCAATTTAAGTATATATTCACCTCTGCTTTCTAAAACTTCTAATTCCCAGACCCATCCTCATGCCAACAAACTACCCTTGAAGGATTCTTTCACTTACGAGGACTACAGGTTGGTGTGGGCTGTGAGTGTGTCTGTGTATTCCAACCTTAAGTCACCATTTATCTTGTTATAGGTGGGCAGTCTCTTCTGTTATGACGAGGCAAAACCAAATTCCCACAGAGGATGGTTCCCGCGTGACCCTGGCTCTGATTCCTTTATGGGATATGTGTAACCACACCAACGGCCTGGTAACGACCTCTTCCCCTGTGTTGTGTTGAATCACCATCATTTCCTTCCTCCTCCCCGGGCTAGATCACTACTGGTTACAACCTGGAAGATGACCGCTGTGAGTGTGTGGCTCTGCAGGATTTTCGGGCTGGAGAGCAGGTGGGTCTCGTGGCATCTCACAAAATGTGAGCTGCCCTTTTCTTTTTTCTTTACTGCATCTCAGATTTACATTTTTTATGGCACTCGATCCAACGCAGAGTTTGTGATCCACAGTGGTTTTTTCTTTGACAATAACTCACACGACAGAGTGAAAATAAAGCTTGGAGTGAGTAAAAGTGACAGACTCTACGCCATGAAGGCCGAGGTCTTGGCTCGTGCCGGCATCCCCACGTACGTAGAAAAACATCGGTTGGCCCTTTCTTGGGTGACTGATCTTGCTTTCTGCTTTTATCAGTTCCAGTGTTTTTGCATTGCATTTTACCGAGCCGCCCATCTCTGCTCAGCTTTTGGCTTTTCTCCGAGTATTCTGTATGACTGAAGGTAAGTCATTTCAGGAAAAAAGAGATGTTGACTCCTAACAGATTGCCATTTGTATTTCTTGTAGAAGAACTGAAAGAACACTTGCTGGGAGACAGCGCTATTGATAGAATCTTCACCTTGGGGAACTCGGAATTTCCTGTTAGCTGGGACAACGAGGTCAAACTTTGGACATTTCTTGAAGATAGAGCCTCACTTCTTTTAAAAACATATAAAACAACTATTGAGGTAATTACACTAAATAAATGAGGTTTTGAACTTTCTTGTAATTAATTTTGCTCTTGTTTTCCAGGAAGATAAATCCGTCTTGAAAAACCACGATCTTTCTGTTCGTGCAAAAATGGCCATCAAATTGCGCTTAGGTGAGAAAGAGATTTTGGAAAAAGCAGTAAAGAGTGCAGCTGTCAACCGGGAATACTATCGCCAACAGATGGAGGAAAAGGCTCCGCTTCCCAAATATGAAGAGAGTAACCTTGGGCTGTTGGAGAGCAGCGTGGGGGACTCGAGGCTCCCCCTGGTCTTGAGAAACCTCGAGGAGGAGGCTGGAGTGCAGGATGCCTTGAACATCAGAGAGGCAATCAGCAAAGCAAAGGCCACAGAAAACGGGCTTGTAAACGGTGAAAACTCTATCCCTAATGGGACCAGGTCCGAAAATGAAAGTCTCAATCAAGAAAGTAAAAGAGCAGTTGAAGACGCCAAAGGATCTTCTTCAGACAGCACTGCTGGAGTTAAGGAGTAGCTCGAGGTGAAGCTGGATGGGGGATCCAGTGGAGCAGGAGTTGACGGACAGTCCGTTCACATCGCTGTGTTTCCTTGTTAACATTTTTCTTTCTGCAGAGAGGAAGATATGTTTTTGCTGCTTTATATAAAAATGGTTTTTTTAAGTTATTTTAAAAATCTAGCTTCCCTTTTTGATTAAGATTGCCATCTTGCTTTTAGGCAAAACAAACCAATTAACAAACAACCACAAGAAAGGGAGAAGAGGTGCCTGTGGGAGATTTTGCAGACCTATTGTGGGTATAGGTATTTTCTTCCTGGGGAAGAATTCAGTTCCCGTCTCAGCTGTACTTTTGTGGGCCTGTCATCTTGATGACCAGAATGAAAGCTTGCTCTGCCTCCTGCCAGCCAGAATTGGTGGCGGGACTTGGGGATACAGCGTGAAGGTGGGGAAGTTGCACAGCAGAAAACAGAATTGAAGTTGGGAAACTCTAGAGTCTGGGCAAAATGTTTGGTTTTTTCTCTTAAAAAAAATAACACCCCATTACCAAAAGAAAAGGTAAGGTGGCAACCTTATTTTTAATAGTTTGAAATGATGATAATCCTAATTATATAAAAATATATATATAAACACACATATATATAGTGATTTCTAAAGATTTGTTTACTTTTGTGTTTTGTTTTACTGTACTAAGAACTTGTCCTTTCTCCTTGAATCAAAGTAGGACATGCATCATCCTCCTAATTTTAAATGTTGGCTCTGATTTTAAAGTGGTGCATTTGATTCCAGCCTTGGTAATGGAGAGTTTGCAAACACACAGCGGCCCACAGCTTCACGTGGTGGTGTGCAGTGTGAGGCAGCTCCTTGGCTTTCCTGGTTTTCACAACAAGCTAGAGATTTTCAAAGCTACACTTTTGAGTAAAAACCCTTATTAAAAGAAAAACATGATTAATATTTTTGTCTATTCCTTTTTTTGGAGTGGGA